TGGACACAGCCACGTCTATTTGGTTTTACAGAACCTTAACTTTTTAAAAATTCCTTTCCATATTTAATTTTTTTAAGTAATAGGAGAGGCAATATCATAAAATATCACATCAACAGAAAAGAAACAACTCTCTTGTATTTGCTGTTGGTTACAACAAAACTTACTTTGGTGTGGCAGTTTTTAACCTTACTTAAAGAAAAGCATATTTGGTAATGTGAACTGTTATTTCATTTTTATTTGACAAGTTTTGTGCTACTTAGTGGTGTCAGATTCAATACAGGGCAGTAAGCAAAATTTTAAAAATAATATTATTCCCATTGTCACCTTGAAACAGCAGAGCAGATCAGCTCAGAATCAAATTGGGTAGCAAGCATACTCATTTCTCAGATCAGTACACCTACTTACGTTCCTGCTGTGGTGAGCAAATTTTATACTCAATGTAGTATCAGGTATTGATGAATCTGGTCACAGCTAGAAGAATTTTTTATATAAGGCCTTGCATAGCTGTATGTTGTGGCTGGTTACCTGTTACCAAGGATTAAGCTGTACAGTTTTTGGTTATAGTTATGGAAAAATATGTCCCTTCACTACTTATGAAGCCTTGGGATCTCTTTTCTGTATCACAACTAAAGTACTGCTAGATCTGTGTGTGTGCTATTAGAATGCAAGCCTAAGTTTCCAGGTTGGCAAGATTTCCCAACAAAAAAAAAGATATAGAAAAAAGAGGCCACATCTCTGATTGCCAGTCTAAAATTTGGCTACACTCAGAAGTAGCTTCACATATTGCTTACTAATGTAGATGTTTGGGGGAAGAAGTAGTGCATTGCCAAATTTCAGAAAAAGTAAGTTTTTAACATTAACAAGCTGAGATTTGAGTTTCAAATATATGCCACACTTCATATAGTTTTAATGTTTCCAATTTATAACTTCATCACATACTCTCTCCCTCTTGGTTTATCAGATATAAAATGGGCAACCAAATGTATCCTCGTGTAATCTGTTAGTGACAGGGAACGTATGACAATTTTGAAAGCAGTGATATAACTCTAGGTAAATGCTATGTCTACTAATTATAGTTTCTTAATTTTCATAGCTATATTATGAAAAGAGTAAATTGAAGAAATGGAAACTGCAAATTACACCAAGGTGACAGAATTTGTTCTCACTGGCCTATCCCAGACTCCAGAGGTCCAACTAGTCCTATTTGTTATATTTCTATCCTTCTATTTGTTCATCCTACCAGGAAATATCCTTATCATTTGCACCATCAGTCTAGACCCTCATCTGACCTCTCCTATGTATTTCCTGTTGGCTAATCTGGCCTTCCTTGATATTTGGTACTCTTCCATTACAGCCCCTGAAATGCTCATAGACTTCTTTGTGGAGAGGAAGATAATTTCTTTTGATGAATGCATTGCACAGCTCTTCTTCTTACACTTTGCTGGGGCTTCAGAGATGTTCTTGCTCACAGTGATGGCCTTTGACCTCTACACTGCTATCTGCCGACCCCTCCACTATGCTACCATCATGAATCAACGTCTCTGCTGTATCCTGGTGGCTCTCTCCTGGAGGGGGGGCTTCATTCATTCTATCATACAGGTGGCTCTCATTGTTCGACTTCCTTTCTGTGGGCCCAATGAGTTAGACAGTTACTTCTGTGACATCACACAGGTTGTCCGGATTGCCTGTGCCAACACCTTCCCAGAGGAGTTAGTGATGATCTGTAGTAGTGGTCTGATCTCTGTGGTGTGTTTGATTGCTCTGTTAATGTCCTATGCCTTCCTTCTGGCCTTGCTCAAGAAACTTTCAGGCTCAGGTGAGAATACCAACAGGGCCGTGTCCACCTGCTATTCCCACATTACCATTGTGGTGCTAATGTTTGGGCCATCCATCTACATTTATGCTCGCCCATTTGACTCGTTTTCCCTAGATAAAGTGGTGTCTGTGTTCAATACTTTAATATTCCCTTTACATAATCCCATTATTTACACATTGAGAAACAAGGAAGTAAAGGCAGCCATGAGGAAGTTGGTCACCAAATATATTTTGTGTAAAGAGAAGTGAAAGATAAATTATACATTTTATAGTTCCCCTGAGGATCATTGTCCTAAAGCAGGAAGTATTTGCAGTAATAATGCTG